TTTTTTTTTTTTTTTTTGCTAGTGTACTTGCATGCTACACAATTAAGATGCATGGTCCCCTTCGCTGATGGTCACCTGGGCTAGTGCCAAAGGCTGCTGGATTGTTTGATCTGATGACATCCGTTTGACTAAGTATAGTTCTACACTGTAACTCTCCCTCCAAGTTTCAATTAAAATAATGTTCCAAGCAGCGTATTCTCCAGCCCCTCTGCCACAGCTCCTTTTCCATTCTAGTCTTTGTTTCAGCATCACTTTCCATGTTGCAGACCCAACTACCCAGGTTTTACATTTTAGGAACTGCATGACAGGGACAGAGGGACAGGTGAAGGGCACAGGCTTTCTCATACACAGCTAGCAAAATACATTACGATCAGGTTTTACCAAATACATAACATTTCTCCCACAATGTCCCTCTTTTTACTCCCCAGAAAATCTCATTGTAAACTCAAACTTTGCCAAATATGCTCTTCTTGAACCAACAGAAGGGTTACCATCGGGAGCCAGCCGGGCTGCAGGAGGCGCCCTCCTGCCACCCCTCCAGCCCCATCTCGGGTGTGGGAAGACCGAGTTCGCGCCCGCAGCCCCCGGGCCGCCCCAGCGCGGGAGTTTCGAGGGGAGCCGGGGGAGAGCTGCGGCGTCACATGGGGGGCCAGCCGGGGACAGGCGCCTGGGGCTGAGTCTCCCGGCGAAGCCACCGCGAAGGGGCCGCATCCCCCAGAGAACGACCCTGGGCGTTCGCGAAGGCCTCGCAGAGAGGGGGAGCCCGCCTGCGCGTCCGCGCCCTCACAGGTGTCCGGGTGGCGGCGCCCGGCCCCGCCTGCGGACCCGCGAGAGGCGGGCGCGGGCGCGCCTGTGCGCCGGGGCCGGGGGCCGGCGGGGGAGGTTCCCGCGAGGTGGTTCTCGGGCTCCTCCTCGGCGCCTCAGGTTTCCTCTCCCCGCCAGCAGGCTGCTGGCTGCGGCGCCGCCTCTCTCTACTCCCTCCTCCCACCGCCCCCCTTCCCCGCGGTTGGGCCCACTCTGCGGCCTCTGCCCGCCTCGCCCTCGCCCGGGCCTCCTCCCGCTTTCTCTCTCCGCTTCCCCTGGAGCCTCCGAGGAGTCCGCAGCCGCTGGGCGCCCGGGAAGATGGCGGCGGCGGCGGGAGACGGCGGCGGCGAGGGGGGCGCGGGCCTGGGCAGCGCGGCGGGGCTGGGGCCGGGGCCGGGGCTGCGCGGGCAGGGCCCCTCAGCCGAAGCGCACGAGGGCGCCCCGGACCCGATGCCCGCCGCGCTGCACCCTGAGGAGGTCGCCGCGCGACTGCAGCGGATGCAGCGGGAGCTGAGCAACCGCAGGAAAATCCTGGTGAAAAACCTGCCCCAGGACAGCAACTGCCAGGTACTGGGACGGTGATAGGGGCGACGCGTCCCGTTTACTGAATTCGTGTTTTTTTCTCTTTCAGGAAGTTCATGATTTGTTAAAAGACTATGACTTAAAATATTGTTATGTGGACAGAAATAAACGAACAGGTAAGATTTCTATTCTAAGTGTCTAATTTCATAAAACTCTTTAATTCATTTCGTTATCTTCCAGCTTTTGTTACCTTATTGAATGGGGAACAAGCCCAGAACGCAATTCAGATGTTTCATCAATATTCTTTTAGAGGAAAAGACTTAATAGTCCAGCTTCAGCCAACAGATGCTTTGTTGTGTATTACCAACGTGCCCATTTCTTTTACATCAGAAGAGTTTGAAGAACTTGTTCGTGCTTATGGAAATATTGAGAGATGTTTTCTGGTCTATAGTGAAGTTACTGGCCATTCCAAAGGCTATGGATTTGTGGAATACATGAAAAAGGACTTTGCTGCAAAGGCTAGACTGGAGCTATTGGGTAGACAGTTGGGAGCATCAGCACTCTTTGCACAATGGATGGATGTTAATCTATTGGCTTCAGAGCTCATTCATTCTAAGTGCCTTTGTATTGATAAACTCCCCAGTGACTACAGGGATTCAGAAGAGCTGTTGCAAATTTTTTCCAGTGTCCATAAACCTGTGTTTTGCCAGGTATGTATTTTTAAGAGATTATTGAAATATTTGAATTACTGTTTAATAGAATGTATTGTATCAGCTTGCACAGGATGAAGGTAGTTACGTTGGTGGCTTTGCAGTGGTTGAATATAGCACTGCGGAGCAGGCTGAAGAGGTCCAGCAGGCAGCAGACGGTATGACCATCAAGGGCAGCAAAGTCCAGGTTTCCTTCTGTGCTCCTGGAGCGCCAGGGCGAAGTACATTAGCAGCATTGATAGCGGCTCAACGTGTGGTAAGTTTTTTCTCTTTCTGTCTCTTTTTTTATCTAATGTTTCTTATTTCTATATTCATTGCAGATGCACAGTAATCAAAAGGGCTTACTTCCAGAGCCAAATCCAGTACAAATTATGAAAAGTTTAAACAACCCTGCCATGTTGCAAGTTCTTCTACAGCCCCAGTTATGTGGACGAGCTGTTAAACCAGGTATGGACCATGTATGTATACTGATTAATTAAAAATTAAAGTTTTTACTTTTATTTTCTCAAAGCCGTTCTTGGAACACCTCACAGCTTGCCACATCTGATGAATCCATCCATCTCTCCTGCATTTTTACATTTGAATAAAGCACATCAGGTACATAAATAACATTGAGTACTGAAGCATTAATTAAACTGACAACGTTTTGTCATTTTCACAGAGCTCAGTTATGGGTAATACTTCTAATTTATTCCTTCAGAATCTTTCTCATATACCACTGGCACAACAACAATTAATGAAGTTTGAGAATATTCATACTAATAATGTAAGTATGGTATCATTTTTTCTTTTAAAATCCATGGGTCTTACCTTTTTTTCTTCTTTTGTAGAAACCCGGCTTACTTGGAGAGCCCCCAGCTGTGGTACTTCAGACTGCACTAGGGATAGGGTCAGTGCTTCCATTGAAAAAGGAGTTGGGACATCATCATGGAGAAGCACATAAAAGTAAATGATGTGTATTTACTGAGAAGTCAGTATAAAAGCTTTTTGCATTTATGGTTTGCTACAGCATCTAGCCTGATTCCAACTCAAACAACGATAACAGCTGGAATGGGCATGTTACCATTCTTTCCAAATCAGCACATTGCTGGACAGGCTGGGCCAGGGCACAGTAATACTCAGGAGAAACAGCCAGCCACGGTGGGAATGGCAGAAGGAAATTTCTCAGGGTCGCAGCCTTATCTTCAGAGCTTTCCAAACCTTGCTGCTGGAAGCTTGCTGGTGGGACACCATAAGCAGCAGCAAAGCCAGCCAAAAGGCACAGAGATAAGTTCAGGGGTAAGAAAACTGTGGGTGCACACAGATGTATATAAGTACTCCCTCCTTTGTTTTTGTTAAATAGGCTGCCTCTAAGAATCAAACTTCACTCTTGGGAGAACCACCAAAAGAAATTCGGCTCAGTAAAAATCCATACTTGAATTTGGCAAGTGTGTTGCCCAGTGTGTGCTTATCATGTAAGTAGGGGCTCAGTATTCTTGTTGTGGAGAAATAAAATAAACTTGTTGATTCTGCCTTTAGCCCCTGCAAGTAAAACCACTCTTCATAAGACTGGAATTGCAAGCAGCATTCTGGATGCAATCTCTCAGGGAAGTGAATCACAACACGCATTGGAAAAGTGCATTGCTTATTCTCCACCTTTTGGTGATTATGCACAGGTAAATAATTCCCAGGTTCTGATGATACTCAGTTAAAACTAGCTGCAATTTTATTTTCTCATAGGTGTCATCTTTAAGAAATGAAAAGCGAGGCTCATCATATCTCATCTCTGCCCCAGAAGGTGGTTCAGTGGAATGTGTTGACCAGCATTCTCAGGGCACAGGAGCATATTACATGGAAACTTACTTAAAAAAGAAGCGAGTATACTGAGTTAAGCTCTCTCCTAATAACCCCCTAAGGTTCTCTGCAGTATCTCTGCTGTTCATCGCTGCCTTAACTTCATTCAAACTAGCCATATCCTTTAAATACGGGTTTATAGTTTCCCAGAAGGAACTGTGTTGTGCAGCAGGCAGAAATGCCAAATAAAAAATAGCAATAAGAAGAGACATCAATTGAGGACATTTTCCACTAGAGTCAGATGCATCTTAATCAGTGTGCTAACTTACAATCCATTGGAGAAACTAACAATGTTCCAATATTCCTTGATTTAGGACTGGGAATAATTCTGACACCATATATAAAAGAAGTTTGAAGCAATAAATGGGAAACAGTGTTGTTTCCTGAGCCTTAGAAGAATGAGTTTCTTATAAGCCAATGTGCATTTCAATTTACTTTCCCTAGAAGTAATTGCATTTATAGATTTTTAGGACTTTTCCTAGAACTACAAGGGTGCAAGTACCAAATGTGCTGATGGTAATATTATAAAGATGCTCTACATGCACACTCAATTACGCCCACACCAGCCATGCAAAATTAAACCCGGTAAGAGAGTGACAGTGATATCCAAGGTATCCACTACTACCGATGCTTTAAGATGTTGTTTACCATTTATACCTTCTGTGAAAAATAGAAGGTATTTTAAGAAAAGTAACTTTGGTGATCTAATAAAAGGGTTTGGCAAACTACACCCTGGGTCCACATTTGGTCTACCACCCGCTTTTGTGCTGCCTGCAAGCTAAGACTAATGTTTACATTTTTAAATGGTTGGAGGAAAAAAGAAAACTTATGACATGAAATTTATATGAAATTCAGATTTCAGTGTCCATAAATAAACTTTTATTGGGACGTTGCCATGCTCATTCATTTACGTGTTGTCTGTGGCACTCTTACGCTACAAGGGCAGAACTGATTAGCTTCAACAGAGACTGTATGGCCTACAAAGACCATATGGCCTAAAATTTCAAGTATCTGGCCATTTATATATAGTTTGCTGATCCCTGATCTAATAGCACTAATTCTAATAGCAACTATTCCTTTCAATTCACCTAAAGACAGACCTTTAGCCTTTAGACAGACTTGTAAGTGGAAAGGAACATGGGTTTCTGTGCTCATTTCATAGCGTAGACTAGTAATGATCTAATGACTAGAATGGGGCCTATTTTGATCACTAAATGCCCTATTATTTCCACAATATAGTATAGTAAAGCAGTCAATACTGCACTTTCTGATGGAGTCTTAAGGAGTCACAGTATTTATAACCATTTTGAGCTAATAAGCTATACCTCACTCTCTGCTTTCTCTCTCACTCTTTTTGATAGTGTGTTAGGGTGAAAAATCAGTTATTTAACCCAATTTACTTGTGAAAGAAGTTTTATCTTTATGGACTATGATGACTTTTGACATCACCATTTCTTGAAGACCTTGGTATTAAATGCATGAGAAACCTTTTGCCATCTAGAAATTTCTAAGTTTGTTTATGTTATAAGACTGTAATTAATTGATAGGGAATTTGGGATCTCAATCCGGGGCTTTTTGAAATCAGATCATTAAATATCTCGTCACTTTGGGGACTTGTTATTTTTAACTATGATGTGGATATCCTGTTTTAATTATGAAGTCTAGAATTGGTACATATGTTGTATGCTTTGTAAAGAATTTCACTTGGTCTAATTTATTGCATATACTAGCTTCTGTTGGAAAATGACTGACAGCTAGAAAGTTTAAGGTAATTTCTAAGTATACTACCTATAAGTAACTGATAAGAATTAGGCATCATTCAGTGATATAGCAGATGACTAATGGGTTTTTCAGGCCCTGCACTTCTCTTTCCCATTTTCCTGTTGCATTCAGCCTCTTCAATGCTTAGTCACACCTCCACTATAGTACAAACAAACAAACAAACAGAAGAAAGGAAAGATGGTGAATTTTGCAACAGAGCTGCAAAAAGTCAGTCAGTCAAAGCAGGAAGAGGTTGAAGGAACTAAAACAAACAAACAAAGGTGTCTGGACTACAGCACAGTGGACATGCCATCCATACTGGCCTGTGCCCCGTTATCAATCACTGGGCACAACAGTGAAGAAGTGCAAATCAAGTGGTGTTTGTTTGTTTGTTAGTAGTAAGGACCGTAACCCACCCCTTCCTCCCCCCAAAACTATACTGTTATTTTTCTATGTAAGCAAATTGTTTGAAATGCTTTGAAAATGAAATCTTAATATTAAAAGGCATATGCATGTAAAGTCTTTAGTATATTTATTTGTATAAAGAGTAA